TGCCCAGAGTCTTATACCCCAAGGGAATGTGATGTGCTGGGCTAAAGCATTGAAGGACACTGTGTTTCTAGGGGAAACCAGAACAGCACCCCAGCTGCTCTGACCCCTTTATCTCAGCATGCTGCATTCCCAGAACATCCTGCAGTTATTCTTGAGAACTACAAGTGAGAGAGCAGGGAGGACTGGGTCGGTCCAAGGTCACCCAGAGAAGTATCCTGCATGCAGGGTTGACCTGCTCCATTCGCCCTGTGGCTGGAAGGGTTGCCTAACCTCATACATCTGGTGAAAGGCTTCGGCTAGGCCACTGGAAGTTACTGGGGCTCTGGCTTCCTGGGGTCTTGCTGGTCCTGGGTCAGGGGAGCCGTCTCAACTCTGCAGACTCAGGTGCATTGAGAAACACCAAGCAGCCTTCACACCAGTGCAGTCAGCTCCTCATTCCACACATTGTGCTGGCCAATATTTCAACTCAGGCTGGCTTCCTTCTGCCTCCACTGGCTCCCCAATGCCTTCCCACCTCCACAGTGCATGGAAGCCCATCTCTGGGAAGCCTGACGTTCCTAATACTCATCTGGGTGGAAAATGATTTAAGGTGGTTCTTTGGTAGAAATAACGCTTCTAGGTCCACACATAAAATAGTGGATATCTTCCTCCCACTATGGATTGTCTATGTTACTATCTCTTTCATCAAGATCTGACTGGGACAGAGCATTCCATATTATTGTCTAGGAACTGGCTAGGTGATCTTTGATAGTTACGTAAGTATGTTACATAGGACTGTTTTGTTTTCTCAGCTGGACTATACATTCCTAGCAGACAGGAATATGTCTCCTCTGTGTGTTGGTTTTGGCCACAGTGACCAGCCTGGCCAGGACATAAAAGTCTTGGTTGACCGAGGCTTAGAGATCTGGGGTTAGGAGCCCTGCTTTCACTCTCTCTGTGCTATCTTTTCACTCTTGCCTTCCCCCACTTCCTGTACCAGAAGCTCCAGGTCACTGACAGGAGGAAGGGTGAGGACCTCAAAGCCATTTAGATGGAGGTCGATGAGCTGAACTGAGCCACCCAGAGACTTCAGGCAGAAATCACCAACCTCAGGAAACAGATGGGACCCCAACTCAGCAGTGGTAGCCTTTGGAGGGGGGAGAGTGGGGTTAAGCACTCACTGCCTACTGTTGGCCCTCGGCACAGTGCTGCCCTGCAAGACACCATCCTGGAGGCAGAGCAGAAGGGCAAGGTAGCCATCGGAGATGCCCAGGACAAGCTGGCTGAGGTGGAGGCTGGACCAGCTGCTCTGTGAGTACCAGGAGCTGATGAGCATCAAGGTGGCCCTGGAGGGCCAGGCGTGCAGGTGGGTGACCCAGAGGAGACAGGATAGGCAAGTTGAGAAGGGCTGCTCTTGTTACTCTATACAGGAGTTGATGCGATTCCCAGCTGAGATTGAATTATGAATTATGAAGCAGACTTGAGGTATCCTTTCCTCTGACGTTGTTCTCCTCTGAGCCCCGTGAGAGGATCTACTGATTATTCTGTTTTCATGCGAACAGGCAATCTAGAGAAGTCACCAACAACATGAACTGCTCTACATAGGTGGGGGTGGATTTGCTGTGCGGTCAGGATCCAACCTTCCCTTTTCCTGAGAGTAAAAGGAAGGAGCCTTTGGCCAGGCAGCTGGGGCCCTGGGGCCCTGAACTTGCTCTGTAGGCATTGGCTGTGTGGCCTTGGGCAGGTCACTATTTGTCCGTGGCCCTGTGGAGGTTCCTCCTCCACAGTATAGGAGCTGCAGGGTTCCTCTTCCGTGTAGAAACTCACGCTGCATCCACGTGGGGGAAGGGGAGACCCTGCCTTCAGGGCCCTTGCTGCCTGTGGTGGACACATGGCCCAGACAGTGGGTGGTGTGGGAGCCCTGGCCACTGTTCCTTCATGGGACACTTCAAGAAGGTGCCCCTCAATGCTGTGTGAGATGGATATTCAGGGATGTAGAAGGGGTGTGGGGGTGCACAGAGCTGTCTCCCCACAGCTGTGGTGTCAAGCACTGTTTCAGCTCTCAGGCCACTGTGTCTGGCTTTTGCTCAGGGAACAGAGACTTCCTGAGAGGGGGCACCATCCCCTGAGGATCTGGTGCAGCATCCAGGTTCGTGTCCAGGGCTGCCAGGTCCTTGGGGGCCAGCTGGAGGGTCCAGACCTCAAGCTAGGAATCCTGCACATGCTGGTCCTGACTTGGGAGATGAGGAGTCAAGTTTAATGAGAGTCCAGGTCTCCAACTCAGGGCACAGAAACCTGTGGGTCTCCCTCCCAGAGGCAAAGGCCAATCTTCTGGCCCTGCTCTCTCCTGGTATCTGTCTGCCTGAGCACGCATACCTGCTCTGGCTCTACCCCCACCTTTTTGTCTTCTATGGCAATGTGGAGATGGGCTTTTGGGTCAAAACAAATTCTTTTTCTTTTCTCCCTCATGCATCCAAATGCCAGGCCCCAGAAGAAAGCCCCTCTCAGTGGGCCTTTGGTGTCAGTCACCTTCTCCCTTGTCTCTCCCTGCAGGCTCGTAGTGCTCTTAGCCCACACTGTCTCCTTCTGTGATGCAGAAGCAAGAGCTCTTCTCCTATCTCTGGTACTGAAGTAAGGGCATGCATAAACACCTTTTGAAACATGATTACTATCAATTCTCAGTTATCCACCTTAGTGGATGTCAGCCATGGTACTGATTATCTGCAACCATGTTTAGCAAGAAGTTGTTTTTGTTTCATTTTACAAGGCCTCCTATGACCTATTCTAAGGCAGAGGGACTCTCTGCCTTCCACGGATTCGTAGACCCTGGGTGGCCACAAAAGGGAGGAGGAGAGAGGAAGATCTATGGGGACTGGGAGGGTGAAAGTGTGCCAGCCCGGCCCCACCCCATTCCCTGAGAAAGCCAGGTGGATTATCCACCTGGAGAGCAACCTGAGGGTGGGCTGGGTTCAGGTGTCTCCCCTTCTGCCGGAATGAGTATAAAAACATAGCAGAAGCAAATCCATCATAAGGGCCATACTTCAGGCAGAGTCTAGTTTGAAATGATGTCCAGTGTGACCTGCTGGGCTATGAGGGGTGTGACTAGAGCCCTGGAGCCCTCCAGTTTATGAAGGAGATCTTGCATCCTGTGTTTTGTTTAAAGGGTTGCCCACTCCCACCTTACCCTCTCTCCCACACCTCTCCAATAAACTTCATGGGGAATTTATTCTGTTTGGAAACTTTAAAAATATTCACTAATAAGATCTTCCCTGAGTATTGTTCACTACCCCCAGATTGCCATCCTGCAAGGCACACATGTGCACATGTGCACACACACACACACACATGTTCATTCTGTTCTATCCTTGCTTGGCTGTCTGTGCTGACAGGAGGGAACACTGGAAGGGGTGCTATTCCTGTTTGGCTTTGGAAGGTTGGCACAAAGGACCCTTGTTTCCTCTCTCTATTAGGAAAACTCAGCTTCCGTTTTTACAGCAATAACTTCAGGCCTTGAGCCTTGTTTGGTGGCCAAGCTGGTGTTATTATTGGCTAATTGCAGGGTAATAGTGTTGCTATCATTATTGCTAGGAGGACTATTATCAGGTAACTAAATGGCCAGAGGGTGTGGAGTGGGAAAAGCAGCCTGGGGGCTTGGGTCACAAGGGCAACTCTCCTGTTTCGTCTCCTGCTTTGCTCAGAAGGCAGTTTCCAGTCCAGCACTGCACTTGGAGTCCAGAGGTGTTGTATTGGAAGGCAGGTCTTGTCAAAAGTTCCCTGCTGTGAGCTCTGTTTTGAGCAGCAAGGGGAGGAAGATAGCCAGGGATAATGGTGCACAGGTCCTGCCTTTGAGCCACTCCTACACTTCTGAAGAGGCAGCATGCATTCATTCAACAACCATTTATGTGCCAGATTGTTCTCAACACTAATACAAAAGGGTGATCAAGACTTCTGGCTACTGGGAAGCAGGTAAGTGAAGGTGCACAGTATAGTGAGACAGATGCTATCTTGGGAAGAGCATCTCAGGAACAAGAGACCCAGATTAGGAGGATAAGGGAGACTTCCTTGATGAAGATTTCTCAAAGCTGAAACCTGAAACCTGAAAGATGAAGAGTTAGCCAAGGGGAAGGGAGTGTTTAAGTAGAGGTGCTGTATCTACTGTGAACAGAGCAGTGCTGGGCACATAAGTAGGTGCACCATAAATGGTTGAAATGGTCAAATGAAAGAAAAGGAGATTGACAAGAGCATAAGAAACTGCAGTCTGGTGGAGCTTGCAGAGAGATGTGGCAGGACAGGTGGGTGGGGCAAGATCAGGACAAGAGAGCCCTTCCGGGTAGAGTGGCCACCTTGTTCCTGTTTGCCTGGAACTTTCCTAGTTTTAAAACTGAAAGTCCTACATCCTGAGAACCCAATAAGCCCAGGCAAATGGAAAATGTTGGTCATCCTATGGCTGCGTTGCCTTCCCAGATTTGGACTCCATGCTGCAGCTTTGAGCAGTGGACTATTAGACACAATGGCAAGAATGCTTGCTTACCTAGCAGGCAGAGCATAGCTGAGCCTGCTGGGTGCCTCCCCACCCCGCCCCTTATCCTTTCTCCTTTCACAGAAGTAGAAATTTAGATGAGCACATGGCCAGCCACCCAAAGATGACATTTCCCAGCCTCCCTTGAAAATAACTATGGCCATGAAACTAAGCTCTGGTCAGAGGGATACGAGTTGTGGTATCTTGCTCCTGATTGTGCTGTTAAAAGGCACAACTCCTGAGAGTGGGTTCAGGCTCTGATGAAAACAATATGAGGAAGTTTAAGAAACTCTCCAAGCTCAAGACCTGACCCAGACCTTTTCAATAAGAATCTCAGGGTCAGGGAAAGTAGGGATTTTAGAAAGATCTCAGGCAGTAGTGGTTAAAAGGATGGACTCTGCAGTGGGCTGCCTGGCTTCCAGTCCTGGTTCTAGCTATGTGACCTTGTGCAAGTAACTTAACCTTCTGTGCTTCAGTTTTCTTATCCATAAACTGTGTGTTAACTGAACCTTCTTGATGGGGTTATTTTGAAGATTAGTGTGCTCAGAACAGTACCTGTCATATACATGCTTAATTTATTAATGTGCTCAGTAAACATTGCAAGATGTACTATCGCATATCACAACCAGGATATTGACATTTATACAATTAAGATACAGAACTTTACCATCATCACAAATTTCCCTCATGTTGTCCTCATTTGGACACACCCACTTCTCTCCTGTGACACTGTTTAACCCCCAAGCAATTACTAATCTGTTCCCCATTTCTGTATTTCAAGAATGTTATATAAATGGAATCTTTTTGAGAGTATTACATAAATGGAATCATACAATATACAAATCATACAATCCCTGAGGATTTTTTTTTTTACTCAGTATAATTCTTTAGAGATTCACATGGGTCATTGCATGTAGTGATAGTTTATTTCTTTTCATTGCTGAGTAGTACTCTATGACATGAATGTACCACGGTTTGCCACCCATTGAAGGGCACCTGGATTGTTTGCATTTTTTGGCTATTACAAATAAAGCTGCTATAAATGTTTGCATACAGGTTTTTGTGTGAACATAGATTTCATTTCTCTGGGATAAATGATCAGGTTTGTAATTGCTGGGATGTATGAGAGTTGCTTGTTTGGTTCTTTAAAAACTGCTAAACTGTTTTCCAGAGTGGCTGTGCCATTTTACATTCTCATTAGCAATATATGAGTGCTCTAGTTTCTCTGGGTCCTTGCCAGCATGTAGTGTTGCCACTAAGTCTTATTTAAGCCATTCTGATAGGTGTTGAGTAATATCTCATTGTGGCTTAAATTTGTATTTCTCTAATGTTGAATTTCATTTTGTGTGCTTATTTGCCATCGGTATGAACTATTCAGTGAAAGTCTTGTGATGTTTTTGCCCATTTTCTAATGCAATTGCTTGTTCTTTTGTTGTTGAGTTCTGAGAGTTCATTATGTATTCTAGATCCTAGTCCTATGCTGAATATGTGGTCTGCAAATAATTTTTCCTAGTCCATTGCTTGTCTTCTCATCCTCCTTAACAAGGTCTTTTGCAGTACAAAGTTTTTAATTTTGATGAAGTCCAGTAGATTTTTCCTTATATGGATTATGCTTTTGATGTCAAATCTAACACCTCTTTACCTACCCTTTATCTTGAGGATTTCCCCTATTGTTTTTCTAAAAGTTCTATAGTTTTACATTTTATAGTCAATTAAGTCTGTGATCTATTTTGAGTTAATTTTTGTGCAAAATATGAAACTTAAATCAAGATTTTTTGTTTTATTTTTGTTTTGCCTATTTGTATATAATTACTTCAGCATCATTTGTTGAAAAGGCTAACTTTCTTCCACTGAATTATTTTTGACTCTGTCAGAAACTAGTTGAGGTCCAATTTATCTATTTTTTTTTTTTGTTTTGTTGTCGCTTGTGCTTTTTGTTTCTGTTATGGGTTGAATTGCATTCTCCAAAAAAGATATGTTAAAGTCCTAACTCCCATTACCTCCAAATGTGAATGTATTTGCAAATAATGTGCTTTAAAAATTTTCTTTTGAGACTTCCTCTTCAACCCATGAGTTATTTAGATGTATATTGTTTAGTTAATAAGTGTTTGGATAGATCCTGTTATCTTTCCTTTGTTTACATTCAGTTTATTTATTTTGGCTAGAGAACATACTCTGTATGGTTTAAGTTATTTACAACTTGTTGAGGTTTATTTTATATCCCAGAGTATGGCCTATCTTGGTATATGTCCTGTGGGCACTTGAATAGAATATTTATTCTGCTTTTGTTAGGTAGAATGTTTATAAATATCAATTAGATCCTGTTGGTTGATGGTACTGTTAAGTTCTTTTATATCCTTGATAATATTCTTGCTAATTGTTCTATTGACTGTGAGAAAGGAATATTGGAGTCCTTAACTATAATTGTGGATTTGTCTATCTAATATTTTAGTTCCATCAGTCTTTCATTCACATATTTTGCAACTCTTTTGTTTGGTGTATAAACATTAGGAATGTCTTCTTACTAAATCACTATTTCTTCTTGGTGAATTGGTCTTTTTAAATTATACACTGTCTCTCTCTGTCTCATAATTTTTTTGCTTTGAAGTATACTTTATCTGATGTTAATCTAGACACTTATAGTTGAGATAAGTTTTTGGAGATAGCATATAGTTGGTTCATGTTTTAAAATATACTCCGCCAATCTCTGTCTTTTAATTGGTACATTTAGGCCATTTATATTTAACATAATTATTGATATATTAGGGCTTAAGCTGCCATTTAAATTTTTGTTTTCTAATTGTTCTCTTTTTTCTATTTATGTTTTTCTCCTACTGTCCTGTTGGTTACTTGAACATTTTTAAGAATCCATTTTGATTTATGTATTGTGTCTTTTAGTAAACGTTTTTGTATAGCATTTTTAGTGCTGCTGAGTATTTTATTATATATACATAACTTATCACAGTCTATTGCTATCATTATTTTATCAGTTGAAGAATCCTTACCTCTTTATATTCCTTTACCGTCTCTCATTTATAATATAATTTCTTAAATATTTCATCTAAATACATTTAGAATCACATCAGACAGTGTTAGAATTTTTGCCTCAACCATTGAACATAATTTATAGGAAATTCAAGAGAAGGAAAGTCTATTGTATTAACTTATTTTTTAAAAATTATCATGTTTTTTCCTCCTTCCTAATGTTTCAAGTTGTCTTCTTTTATCATTTTCTTTCTGTTTAGAGAACTTACTTTAGCCATTCTTTTAGGGTAGGCCTGCTGGAAACACATTCTTAGTTTTTCTTCATCTGAGAATGTTTTCATTTTGTCTTCATTCCTGAAGGATATTTTTACTGGGCACTGAATTCTGCATCAACAGTTCTTTGCTTTCAGCACTTGAAAACTATGCCACTCCCTGCTAGCCTCCATAGTTTATGATGAGAAATCTTCTGTCCTTCAAATTGTTTTTTCCCTAAAGGTAAAGCATTGTTTCTCTTTAGCTGCTTTCAGGTTTTTATTTGTAGTTTTCAGAATTCTGACTATAATATGTCTAGGTATGAATTTCTTTGGGTTTATTCTGTTTAGGGTTTGCTCAGCTTCCTGAATCTGTGGGTTTACGTCTTTTGCCAAATTTGGGGAATTTTTATTCCTTATTTCTTTGAGTTATTTTTCAGCAATACTTCTTTTCCTTTCCTTCTGAACCCCAGTGACTTGACTGTTAGATCTTTTGTTAGAGTCTCCCTGATCCTGAGACTTGGTTCATTTTATTCTTCTTCAGTCTGTTGTTCAGTTCTCTTTATTATTCAGATTGGGTAATTTTTATTGTCCTCTCTTCCAGTTCACTGATTCTTTCCTCTGGCCTTTTATTCTCCTGTTACGTGTATCCATTGAGTTTTTTATTTTGATTATTATATTTCTTAGTTCTAAAACTTCCATTTAAAGATCCAGAAGCTGATGGATGTGGGTCTGATCGCAATTCAGTGATGACTTGTTCATCCTCCACTTCCCTTCGCCCTCGTGTGGAAAGAGGAGCTGGGACTGTGGCAGGCAGCAAGGAGCGGAAGGGAGAGAAATGGGATAGAAGGCCTCATTTCTATATATTTATACACAACCCCAGGGAAGGCACAGAGACTTGTACTTGCACTGTTCATGCTGTCACTGCCTCTGGGCCCTCCCAGCACACGTGTGGTCTCTTCACCACTGCCCTCCAGTTCCGTGTCTCCTTCTTCTGCCCCCAGTTGCTGTCTCAGCTGCTCTCCCAGAGTTGGTTATTTTTAGTTTGGGGCAGTAGGCATATATGGGGAGGAGAGGGGGTTCTTCCCAGACTCACATCCCAGATGTTTATTCCATGTCCTCTTCTCCAATAAAACAAGCAAGTTGGGGATGTTTATAAAAAAATAAAAAATAAATAAAACTTTCATTTAGTTCTTCTGGTTTTTAAATTTCTTTGTTGAAACTGTCTAATTTGTCATCTATTTAGCATGTTCTTAGTTGTTCATTTAAGCATGTTTATTGTGGCTGCTTTGAAATCTTTGTCAGATAATTTTAACAACTTTGTCATCTAAGTATTGGCATCTATCAATCGTCTTTTTTTTTCATTCAATTTGAGGACTTCCTTGTTCTTGGCACAATGAGTGATTTTTTAAATAAACATTTGGACATTTTGGTACTATTATGAGATTCTGGATATTGTTTAAATCTTCTGTTTTGGCTGCCTTCTTCTGACATTGTCCTTGCAGGGGAAAGGGTGTGGATGCTACCTTGTTATTGCCAGGTGAGGGTGGAAGTCTGGGCTCCCCACATGGTCTCCACTGGTACCAAGTGGGTCAGGCACTTGTTACCTCCTGGTGGGGATGGAATCCCGGCTTCTTTCTTGGACTTCCCTGATTCCATCTAACTGCTGGGGGAGGGGGCAGTTGGGGCACCTCATTATAGCCTGGTGAGTGTGAAGGTCTAGGCCTCACACTCAGCTTTTGCTGATGTGGGTGTAGGTGAAACCATAGTATTTTCTGTGTGTTGAGATGGAATAGAGTGATTATTCTCTGTAAGTTTTCCATCTTGCTAGGCTGCCCCTTTCCTGATGATGTGGCTACAGAGATCAAGCTTTTGTTTAATCTTTAAAAATCTGAGCCTTTCCAGATTCCTGCCTTCTTCTGCCCCAAGTCTGGAATATAGGAGACAAATAGAAAACCTAGAGAAATAATCATCATGTCTTTCACTGGGTCCTGAGGTCCCTGTTGGTGTGCCTTCTTCTCTACGCTTCAGAGTCTTCTTATGTTTGTGAAGAAGGGAAAAGTATGTCTACTTCATCTTTCTAGTTGTGGAATATCCACATAGGGAATACTGATTTCACAATATTTATTTGATTGCCCCTGGGGGTGACAGAAAGTTGATTTCCTGCCTGTCTCTCTCTCTCTTTCTCTCTCCCCCCCCCCCCCTTTCTTTCTCTCTTTTCTGAAACCATCAGAAACTCTTGCCCTAGTGTCTGGGCAGAGGCTAATGGCAGGACAGCCCCACTGTGGGAAGTGGGGCTGACTTGGTAATTGGGTTCATCTGGCATTGAGTTTCCCCTGGTGAGGGCAATATAAGGGATGTGAAATATAAGGAGCTCACTGTGTGAAAACCCACTTAGAGGCATTTCAATGACAGGTGCTAGGGATACTGTTCTTAGGGAGAATGATTTCAAAGGGCACCTAAGAGTTTTTTAGCCTAGTCCATGACTGCCTGAGAGTCCTTTGCCACTGGAGTTCTGGGAAGTGAGTAGAGAGGACCAAAGGGAGGATAGGACCTGGATCTTGTCCTCAGGAAAATTTCTGGCCGTTAGGAAAGATTGACATACCTCCTGAACACAGGTAGAGACATCAAATTAGAAGAGACAATTGACATAATAGATGCTGTTGTTTGGACAACAAACAACATGTGGGAGGCTGGGAAGAGAGGTGTGATTGGATTAGGAAAGTGATCAGAGAAGGTTTCCGGAAGTGCCTCTGTGGCAGGTTCACAAGATGAGAAGGCCAGGGAGGGGAGGGGAAGTGAAAACCATAAGGAGAGGGGCTGTTTGCTCGTAAGCACATCCACGCCATACTGCAGAGTTGGCATTCACAGCATAAATGCCATTGGGGGTTATCTCAGGGCCTGTGACATGCAGCAATTTGTAGTTTTGCTGAGATGCAGGCCTGAATCACCTCCACCCCAGTGCTGGTGTGCTGAAATGAGCCAATTAGGGAGTGATTCTGGCTGGAATACTAAGCATTCTCATCACAATGCAGTTTTGTTGGTCTTCTTTGTGCCTTACAAAGAAACTTACAAAGGAATAGAAACTTTGGGTCAGGTGCGGTGGCTCACGCCTGTAATCCCAGCACTTCGAGAGACTGAGGCGGGCAGATCACCTGAGGTTGGGAGACCGAGACCAGCCTGACCAATATGGAGAAACCCCATTTCTACTAGAAATACAAAATTAGCCGGGCGTGGTGTTGCATCCCAGCTACTCAGGAGGCTGAGGCAGGAGAATCCCTTGAACCCAGGAAGTGGAGGTTGCGATGAGCCGAGATCATGCTATTGCACTCCAGCCTGGGCAAGAAGAGTGAAACGCCATCTCAAAAAAAAAAAAAAAAAAAAAGAAAAAAAGGAATAGAACTTCATGTTAGCTAAAAAAGATTAAAGGACTTCCAAGTGGCATTGCCTTTAGTGAAATTGAAGACATCAAAGAAAATGATTATTCTTAACTAGAAAACAACCATATTGTATAAAACAGAGGGGAGGTTGAATTTGGCAATTGCTTAGTACAACAATTTTAGAGGCATATCATAACCTCTATACAGAAATAGAAAAGAAGGATGGGCCAACTGTTCATTCAAGTACTCCAGCTAGTGAAATACTTGTGTTTTTATGGAGGAAATTCTATACTATGGATATATTTGGGATTTGGGATTTGGGAAACTCTTGGGTCACATACTTTGGCAATGTCAAGGATCCATGAAATTCAAATGTCTTCCCCTACCTCCCCATCTCCAAAATTGTGAGCTAGGTTTGGTCTTCATAATTCGGGACCCAAGAGCCTAGCACAGTACCTGGGAGAGAGTCAGCCCTCAAGAGAAGTCTGTTAAACGAATGGATAAATGAATGAACAAGTAGATGGCTGGCTGGCTGGTTGGACGGATAGATGGACGAATGAATAAGGCGGGCATAGCTCTGAATGTGGAGTCAGAAGACCAGCCAAGGGAGTCCTCAAGGCTGGGGCCTGTGCTTTTTGGGGGCATTTTCATTCTCTGGGATTCACACAAAGAAAGGACTCACTAAATGTTTGCTAAAGGAATGACATCCTCAATTATCTGAACCTTGGTTTCCCCATTTGTGTAATGTGGATCATCACCATTCCCCTCCATGCAGACTAAGTGGATTAAATGAGCTTCTTGTGTGAGGAGCTCTGTTACACTGTAAAGTGCTGCACCAGTGTCAGCCATCGTGAATGGTGCAATGACCATAATTTCAAGGTCAAGAGTCAGGGTAGTGGGATGGTAAAGGGAAAAAGAAGTCAGTGTGTGCAAAGGAAGGTGAGCAGGGCAGCCCGGCTGGCACAGAGGAGCAGGAGAGCTGCCTGGGAGGGCACAGCAGGGGGCTGGCAGCCAGAGGCTGGTCCTGGATTCCCAGTGTGCTCCTCTCCTATGGCCCTGGCCAGCCATCAAACCTGTCTCCAGGAACTCTGGGAAGCCAGGCAGCAGCAGCCTCTTCTTAACCACATAAAAGCAGCTCAGCCAGGGTCCCTGAAGCAGCCCATCTGATGCTGGCATGGTTGTGAGATTTCTAACAGATGACACTGTCAATTAAAGGTCTCCCCTCTGTACCCCTACAATCCCAGGCCCCACCACTCCCTGGGGAACAGCAATTGAGACTGCGACAAACCTCCCACCTAAGATCTTTCTATGGATAATGTGCCCATGCTAATTACACATGTTCATTAGATAAAACTCAAATTACATGAGCAAGACTTGCAAGACTAGCACTTTGGGAGTTTTCAAGTCATTTACCTGGTGTCTGATTTTGCTGGGAGAAAATGATTTCTTGCTTCCAGGCAAACTGAACCCACAAATTAGGCCCATGGCTCCCTCTTGAGTCCTATAAAGTGGGAGCCCAGGATCACAGGCTGGTGAACTGCATCTCAGCTAAGGGTCAGCATCTTATCCCCACTTTCTGGCCTCCCCACCATGAGCCGCCAATTCACCTACAAGTCGGGAGCTGCTGCCAAGGGGGGCTTCAGCGGCTGCTCCGCTGTGCTCTCAGGGGGCAGCTCATCCTCCTACCGAGCAGGGGGCAAAGGGCTCAGTGGAGGCTTCAGCAGTCGGAGCCTTTACAGCCTGGGGGGTGCCCGGAGCATCTCTTTCAATGTGGCCAGTGGCAGTGGGTGGGCAGGAGGCTATGGATTTGGCCGGGGCCGGGCCAGTGGCTTTGCTGGCAGCATGTTTGGCAGTGTGGCCTTGGGGTCCGTGTGTCCGTCGTTGTGCCCGCCCGGGGGTATCCATCAGGTCACCATCAACAAGAGCCTCCTGGCACCCCTGAACGTGGAGCTGGACCCTGAAATCCAGAAAGTGCGTGCCCAGGAGCGGGAGCAGATCAAGGTGCTGAACAACAAGTTCGCCTCCTTCATTGACAAGGTGGGTCTTTCTGGAGAAAGCTGATCTTGGGCCATTGCTTAAGTATGTGTGGCATGGGTTCCAGGTGCGGTTCCTGGAGCAGCAGAACCAGGTGCTGGAGACCAAGTGGGAGCTGCTACAGCAGCTGGACCTGAACAACTGCAAGAATAACCTGGAGCCCATCCTTGAGGGCTACATCAGCAACCTGCGGAAGCAGCTGGAGACGCTGTCTGGGGACAGGGTGAGGCTGGACTCGGAGCTGAGGAGCGTGCGCGAAGTGGTGGAGGACTACAAGAAGAGGTGAGCAGGACGCCACTCCAGGCTGGTCTGCCACACTCTGCTTCCTGTGATGCTTTCCCTGCAGGTATGAAGAAGAAATAAACAAGCGCACAACTGCTGAGAATGAATTTGTGGTGCTTAAGAAGGTGAGGAGGGTGCATGGGTTCCCTTCAGTCCCGGTGAGGTCAGGGGTATCTGGATTCTCCATAGGACGTGGACGCAGCTTACACGAGCAAAGTGGAGCTGCAGGCCAAGGTGGATGCCCTGGATGGAGAAATCAAGTTCTTCAAGTGTCTGTACGAGGGGGTAAGGCTCCCCCTGCCCCACCTCTGGCTCTGAGGCATTTCATGCTTCCTTGTTTCCCCTGCAGGAGACTGCTCAGATCCAGTCCCACATCAGCGACACGTCCATCATCCTGTCCATGGACAACAACCGGAACCTGGACCTGGACAGCATCATTGCTGAGGTCCGTGCCCAGTATGAGGAGATCGCCCGGAAGAGCAAGGCCGAGGCCGAGGCCCTGTACCAGACCAAGGTGAGGCCGCAAAACTCCCCATAGTGAAGTATCAGTGTTCTTGCTTTGGTTCCTTTTCCTCTAGTTCCAGGAGCTGCAGCTAGCAGCCGGCCGGCATGGGGATGACCTGAAACACACCAAAAATGAGATCTCAGAGCTGACCCGTCTCATCCAAAGACTGCGCTCGGAGATTGAGAGTGTGAAGAAGCAGGTGAAGGGGACTGGAGCCTTCCTTACTCACTCACTCAGGGAGAAATGCTACCTCCTGACCCCAGTGTGCCAACCTGGAGACGGCCATCGCTGACGCCGAGCAGCGGGGGGACTGTGCCCTCAAGGATGCCAGGGCCAAGCTGGATGAGCTGGAGGGCGCCCTGCAGCAGGCCAAGGAGGAGCTGGCACGGATGCTGCGCGAGTACCAAGAGCTTTTGAGCGTGAAGCTGTCCCTGGATATTGAGATCGCCACCTACCGCAAGCTGCTGGAGGGCGAGGAGTGCAGGTGGGTGGGACCGAGGGACTGGAAGAAACTGCTTCAGACTCTCCTGTGCTTTTCTCTCTTGCAGGATGTCCGGAGAATATACCAACTCCGTGAGCATTTGTGAGTATTTCATGACTCTGAGGGAATACTTTACACTGATCACTCGTCCCTCCCTCCTCTGCAGCGGTCATCAACAGCTCCATGGCCGGGATGGCAGGCACAGGGGCTGGCTTTGGATTCAGCAATGCTGGCACCTACGGCTACTGGCCCAGCTCTGTCAGCGGGGGCTACAGCATGCTGCCTGGGGGCTGTGTCACTGGCAGTGGGAACTGTAGCCCCCGTGGGGAAGCCAGGACCAGGCTGGGGAGTGCAAGTGAATTCAGGGACTCCCAGGGAAAGACCTTAGCTCTAAGCTCACCCACCAAAAAAACCATGAGATAAAAGTGCAACACAGCCCATTTCCCAGTAGTCTGCCTTGCCCTGGCAGACTGCTCCGGACTCTTCTAGGAAATTCCTCTGTCTCATTTGTCCTCATCTCCTTCTTGCTTTGCTTTGCTGTGGACCTCTCCTCCTTCTCCTTGACCTCTCTGCCTCAGTCTTTGTTAATGTTGAATCAGGATTTGAGAGCTGGAGCCCATCTTTCTGCCTCCATCCAAAGAGGCCTTTTAACTCAGCCTCCCCTTCTGGAAGAAGACTTGGCCTTTTCTCTGCCTGCATGTCCCTGTGCAGAGGAAGGCTGTCTCTCAAGGGTAACCCCAATCTGCCTGTGCTGCTCTTTCATACCCTGTCTCAGTAACTATTTGGCCATGTGCTCCCTGGGTACACAAGTTTTCAGATCTACTGATAGACCTGCAGGAACTCTCTCATGTTAGAGCAATACTGGCTCAGGCAAAACACCTGGTGGGAAGTTGTATCTTGTATAGCCACTGCATATTACATAGCCAGGAGTACCCCTTGAGGCTAATTCTACCAACCAAGGGATTTGTGCTCTTCATCTGTGGGTACTTGTCCTTGTTTAGGCCTCACCTCCCTGCTCCTGTGTCTTACCAATAAACTTATAAAGCCCACGTGGGGTCAGGCTGATTCTCTCTCCTAAGGG